CCCAGCTAATTTTTGTATTTTTGATAGAGACGGGGTTTTACCATGTTGGTCAGGCTGGTCTCGAACTCCTGACCTCAGGTGATCTGCCCACCTCCGCCTCCCAAAGTGCTGGGATTACAGGCGTGAGCCACCTCGCTGGGCCCACTTTCTCTGTTGATTATGCTTATTGTTTATTGTCTGTTTCTTCCACTAGAATGTAAGCTCCATGGAGGTGCGGATCTTTGTTTTGGCCACTGTAGTGTCCTGATGGGTCAGAACAGTGCCTGACATCTAGTGGATGCGCCTTAAAAGATGCATTGAAGTATCTGTTCAATGAATGAATGAATAACAGTATTAACCTGCACAGCAGTGTTAGGCAGAGACTCTTCTCAGCCAGAGGGGAGACGTACAGAGGGAGGTCACACCCAGGGGAAACCACACCCCACGCCTCTGCCTGCAGCGACTCTTAACACACCTGGCCTGGGGATTCTCAAATCTGTTCACGCTCTGTTAGACTAGGAGCGCCAACAGCTCAGGGACTTCATCCTTAGTACCTGGCCCCTTTGGGGATCGGGATGGTTTCTGCGGGAAAGGCCCTGGGGAAGGTTAGCTTCTTGCTCAAACTAACGGTGAAGAATGCCCAGAATTACTAACCCATTTTACAGATATGGCAACTGAGGCCCAGAGGGGTGTCAGGCGATTTGTCCAATATTTCCCAACTCCTGGCTCCCCTGAAAGCCCGGTGACCCCGTTGTGAGTGGGCAGGCACCCATTAGAGAGCAGCCCCTGGATAAGGGCAGGTCACAGCCCCCTGCTCCCAGTTCCGCCTGCGCCGCCGCCACGTGTGGGTTGGGAGGGGCATCTGAGGGTGTGGGGGCTGCCACAGCCCGGGAGGTGACCCCTCGCAGCTGGGGCGCTCTGATCTTCGGCCCACAGGCCCGGGGTGCCGGGACCCCGCCCTCCTGCAGGGCCAGGGCTCGGCTCTCCCCGCCCACCGCGAGGCGGGGCGCACGCTCCGCGGCGCGGGGACCGCGCGCTCCAGGCTGCACCCGGCCTCTCCTCCGCGCGTGCGGGCCCCTCGCGGCGCCTCCCGGGCTCGGGAGACCCGGTCCCGCCGCCCGCCCGGCCCGCGGCCGCCTCTTCCTCTCGCAGCCCCGCGGCGCTTGCCGCAGTCGCAGGCGGCGGAGCAGCCAGAGCGCCCCAGGTACCAGTGCGGGCGGGAGACGGAGGCGACCCTGCTGCCGGGTGGGGAGGGGGCGCCGCGCGGCCGCTGCCCTCCTCTTCCCGCGGGGCCTGGCGGCCCCGGCGAACCCCCGCGCCGCACAGGCCGTGTGCGCCGGATCCCGGTGCCTCCGCGCCAGCTGAGACCTGCCTTTCCCAGGGGCGGCTTTGCTCCGGCCCCTAGGCCCCCGCCCTGGTACCCCACACGCCCACCGGCCGCGGGGAGCCTGCTCCGGCCCGAGAGCGCCCATTCACCCCCCTCACCCACCTCCCCGCGTTCCCACTTCCCCGCACTCTGACCCGGCCGGACGCCCCTCCCCTATCTTGCCGCCCGCCCCCTCCAGGGGGCTCTGCTCCCACCCCAGGGAGCCCATCCGACCTCTGCTTGACTTCCCGCCGCTTCCTTCAGGGGCCTCGGCTCATCGGGTGCCCCTCCCCAAACTTCCAACCCGTTTGCTCCAGGAGTTCCTGCCCCATCCCCGAGGGCGCCCAAATAGCCACACTGTGTCCTCCTGTAGTCGCTGCCCCCTGACCTAGCGCGACCCAGCGCCCCCGCCCATGTCCCCCCACTCACCTCCCCCGGGGGGCGTGGTGAGTCGCGGTCTGTTCTCACGGACGGTCCCCGTCCAGCCTGCGCTTCGCCGGGGCCCTCATCTGCTTTCCCGCCACCCTATCACTCCCTTGCCGTCCACCCTCGGTCCTCATGGTCCCAGAGCCGGGCCCAACCGCCAATAGCACCCCGGCCTGGGGGGCAGGGCCGCCGTCGGCCCCGGGGGGCAGCGGCTGGGTGGCGGCCGCGCTGTGCGTGGTCATCGCGCTGACGGCGGCGGCCAACTCGCTGCTGATCGCGCTCATCTGCACTCAGCCCGCGCTGCGCAACACGTCCAACTTCTTCCTGGTGTCGCTCTTCACGTCTGACCTGATGGTGGGGCTGGTGGTGATGCCGCCGGCCATGCTGAACGCGCTGTACGGGCGCTGGGTGCTGGCGCGCGGCCTCTGCCTGCTCTGGACCGCCTTCGACGTGATGTGCTGCAGCGCCTCCATCCTCAACCTCTGCCTCATCAGCCTGGACCGCTACCTGCTCATCCTCTCGCCGCTGCGCTACAAGCTGCGCATGACGCCCCTGCGTGCCCTGGCCCTAGTCCTGGGCGCCTGGAGCCTCGCCGCTCTCGCCTCCTTCCTGCCCCTGCTGCTGGGCTGGCACGAGCTGGGCCACGCACGGCCACCCGTCCCTGGCCAGTGCCGCCTGCTGGCCAGCCTGCCTTTTGTCCTTGTGGCGTCGGGCCTCACCTTCTTCCTGCCCTCGGGTGCCATATGCTTCACCTACTGCAGGATCCTGCTAGCTGCCCGCAAGCAGGCCGTGCAGGTGGCCTCCCTCACCACCGGCATGGCCAGTCAGGCCTCGGAGACGCTGCAGGTACCTGGGGTGCGCAGGGAGACCCGGGCTGTTCAACGGACTCATGTGGCCTTCCTTTCCGCAGGTGCCCAGGACCCCACGCCCAGGGGTGGAGTCTGCTGACAGCAGGCGTCTAGCCACGAAGCACAGCAGGAAGGCCCTGAAGGCCAGCCTGACGCTGGGCATCCTGCTGGGCATGTTCTTTGTGACCTGGTTGCCCTTCTTTGTGGCCAACATAGTCCAGGTAATGCCACGGCAGGGGGCAGGTGAGTCCGGGGGACCAGGCATGATGCATCCCCTCCCCCCAGGCCGTGTGCGACTGCATCTCCCCAGGCCTCTTCGATGTCCTCACATGGCTGGGTTACTGTAACAGCACCATGAACCCCATCATCTACCCACTCTTCATGCGGGACTTCAAGCGGGCGCTGGGCAGGTTCCTGCCATGTCCACGCTGTCCCCGGGAGCGCCAGGCCAGCCTGGCCTCGCCATCACTGCGCACCTCTCACAGCGGCCCCCGGCCCGGCCTTAGCCTACAGCAGGTGCTGCCGCTGCCCCTGCCGCCGGACTCAGATTCGGACTCAGACGCAGGCTCAGGCGGCTCCTCGGGCCTGCGGCTCACGGCCCAGCTGCTGCTTCCTGGCGAGGCCACCCAGGACCCCCCGCTGCCCACCAGGGCCGCTGCCGCCGTCAATTTCTTCAACATCGACCCCGCGGAGCCCGAGCTGCGGCCGCATCCACTTGGCATCCCCACGAACTGACCCGGGCTTGGGGCTGGCCAATGGGGAGCTGGATTGAGCAGAACCCAGACCCTGAGTCCTTGGGCCAGCTCTTGGCTAAGACCAGGAGGCTGCAAGTCTCCTAGAAGCCCTCTGAGCTCCAGAGGGGTGCGCAGAGCTGACCCCCTGCTGCCATCTCCAGGCCCCTTACCTGCAGGGATCATAGCTGACTCAGATATCGTGTTCTGAAGGATGCTCCACTGTTGAGTGTAACTTGTGTGTGCAGAGGATGGGCTGGAGGACTCTGGATGTTGGGGAGAAGGACCTCTTGGTTCAGGTTAGGATGAAAACAATCATGACCTTTGCCCATTCTGTCAGGCTGGACGGGAGGGAATGCCCCCACCTGCAGGCATGGATTAATGCTGGGCTGAACCCCTTGCTACTCACAGTGTAGTCCATGGACAATCGGCATTGCCGTCACCTTTGGGAGTTTGTGAAAAATGCACATCTCTGCCCCTGCCCAGACCTGCTGAGTCAGAACTGCATGTTACCAAGATCCCAGGTGAATCATGTGCCCATTACAGTTTGAGATGTGCTGCCTTAGATCATCTTTAACCCTCAGAATGATTTGCTGGATGGTTTTTGGACCTGTCAGTCTCCCCTCCCTGGTATATATGTGGCAGCAGCTGCACCTGGGAGGCAGGCAGGCATGCATGTGGGCCTCTGCTCTACCACCTATGAGCTCTGGGGCCTGACACGAGTTATTTAACCTCTCCGAGCCTCGGTTATCCCATGTGTAAGGTAGAGAAATGATGCCTATCTTGCAGGTTGTCTTGAGAATTAAGACAATGTGTGCCCAGCACCCAGTACACGGTCAGTTAATTGGTACGTTCTGTTGTTACGACCCCCGGCTATCCAGCCCCCTGGCCTCTCCGGCTGTGTGTCAGGAAGGGCTCTTTGCTCCCGTTGTTCTCTTTCCATTTGCCTCCCCCTCTTCAGCCCTGGCCTAGCCTCCCAAAGCCTGACTCTGGTTCCCCAACTCCCTGTTCTGGCTCCTGGGTGGGGACCCCATCTCTCAGGGACCCTCCCAGCTCCCAAGCTGCTGCCCTGCCTTTCCTGGGGGCAAAAGGGGCAGGTGGCAGTTTCTTTTTCAGCCTCAGAACTGGTTTTCCTCAATCCTGGGGGGTCCTTGGACCTAGAAGGGAACAACTGATGGGGATAAACCCAGCCCCTTGCCCACCTGCCTCTGGCCTTCCCTGGGGTCAGTGAGAGAAATGGGAATGGTAGCTACTTGGGTCAGCAGAGTAGAGTCAAAGAGCTGTTCCTGGTGTGAGGTGGGGCCCACGAGGCAGGCAGGTGGACTCTGGCACAGGGGCCTTGGTTTCTGGGGGCAGGGGGTTGGGGAACTCTTGGTCGCCAGTTTACCTGCCATAGGTCCCTTTTCAGCCCTGCCTCCCCCAAGTTCCATCAACACAAACTCCCAGGGGGTCCTCCATGCCTGGCCTGGCCCTCTCCTTGGTGCTGATGAGACACAACTCTGGCCCCGGCGGCTGGCCTCTGAGGGGCCATGGTGCTTGCGGGGCTTCCCCTATCCCCCAGGTCTGCCCAAGGGGACTCTCAATAAACTCTAGCTGAAGGCAGTGGCTGTGGTGTGGACTGGATTCAACTGAGG